TTCTTCTTTGCAAGTAAATAGAGAAGAAACAAATTTGCTAAGATCTGTAGAAGTCATGGCAGCAGACTGCTGATGGTTTGAGTTAATGAAATGACTCATTTTGGCTACTTGAGTTGCACAATTAAAATATACAGTAGAGACTGTATATCACATCATAGATGAGAGATAAATCCCCCAGTGTTCTCTTTTTTTTCCTCAAAGCTAATATATTATGAATTAAGAAATTTAAGAGCTCCACATTATTGCAATTCTTGATCAGTGATGCCCCAAATTAAGTAGTAATCTCTTGAGAGTGCACGTTTGTTTGCAGCATTCCTCTTACCCATTTCTGCTAAAATTGTGGTTGTGACGAAAGCAGTTGTTTTCCAAAAGATAAACCCATGTGACCAAGCTAAAACATTTACCTAATACTGACACGTTTTTTGTGGTCTTCTCATAGTTGTCTAGCTAAAGGAGTTTAATGCAGAGAATATAAATACGGAAATAGTGAAACTGAAGTCCTGCTTGCGCAGAAAGCCTGCAGCCGACTTTGGTTTTTAACAGACTCCACGGGGCATTAGAGAAAGTAACTGGGGGCAGTGGGATGGAGGGTATGAAATTGGGTGGAGGGACGAAAACTAAGAGCCCTCTGGGTCTTTTATGTCCTTCTACATTTTGTGTAGAAATAAATGTTTTTACTTTACTTCCACGGTCGGCCCTTCCTCTTCACCTTTTTTTTTTCTCACACGTTCATCCTCTGAATTCTTTCCGTTTACAAATGCTCCCGATTTAGAAACTCATAATACTGTCTGTAAAACTTGCCTGAGCCTGTGTGGTCTGAATTTAGCGACACACTTGTTTAGGAGTTTCGGTTCTCGCTCTCTGTTTGCATGGTTTGGTAACAACACTTCACTATACTAAAAATCATCGCCCGGACCTGCAGGGCTGCACGGAAAACGCTGTTCCTTTTGGTACCCGCCGCAGCCGCGCAGGCGCACCGCCCAGCCGCCCTGACGCAAGGCGCAGGCTTCATGACGCAGCACGCAGTCTCAGCCGACACTGCGCGCGCCTCCAGGCACCGGCGTTAGCGGGTCGCCGACCCGCAATCCCCGCCGCGGCTGCTTGCCTACCGGAGTGTGCGCCGGCACCTGCCGCCGGAGACATGTTGCAAAAACCGAGGAACCGGGGCCGCTCTGGCGGCCAGGCCGAGAGGGACAGAGACTGGAGCCATAGCGGAAACCCCGGGGCTTCGCGGGCCGGGGAAGACGCCCGGGTTCTCAGAGACGGCTTTGCCGAGGAGGCCCCGAGCACGTCCCGCGGGCCGGGCGGCTCGCAGGGGTCGCAGGGCCCCTCGCCTCAGGGCGCCCGCCGGGCCCAGGCCGCCCCCGCCGTGGGGCCCAGGAGCCAGAAGCAGCTGGAGCTGAAAGTGTCCGAGCTGGTGCAGTTCTTGCTGATTAAAGACCAGAAGAAGATTCCGATCAAGCGGGCCGACATACTGAAGCACGTCATCGGGGACTACAAGGACATCTTCCCCGACCTCTTCAAACGGGCCGCCGAGCGCCTCCAGTACGTCTTCGGGTATAAGCTGGTGGAACTTGAACCCAAGAGCAACACTTACATCCTCATCAACACCCTGGAGCCTGTGGAGGAGGATGCCGAGATGAGGGGTGACCAAGGCACGCCCACTACGGGCCTCCTGATGATCGTCTTAGGGCTCATCTTTATGAAGGGCAACACCATCAAGGAAACTGAAGCCTGGGACTTTCTGCGGCGCTTAGGGGTCTACCCCACCAAGAAGCATTTAATTTTCGGAGATCCAAAGAAACTCATTACTGAGGACTTTGTGCGACAGCGTTACCTGGAATACCGGCGGATACCCCACACCGACCCCGTCGACTACGAATTCCAGTGGGGCCCGCGAACCAACCTGGAAACCAGCAAGATGAAAGTTCTTAAGTTTGTGGCCAAGGTCCATAATCAAGACCCCAAGGACTGGCCAGCGCAGTACTGTGAGGCTTTGGCAGATGAGGAGAACAGGGCCAGACCTCAGCCTAGTGGCCCAGCTCCATCCTCTTGAAAGGTGGATTCAGAGGGACCCCCGGGACAAGGGTCTGAGACCCAAAGGCACAGTTTAGAGGATTGGGGGAAGGGAGAACGAACCCAGGGAGCATATTGCTGTAAACGCTTCAATGTGTGTAGCTTTAGGATGTGTTTGCAAAGTTTTGTTTTTTTAATGTTGTGTTATTTTGCTCCAGATTTTCATCTATAAACAAAGGAGCATTTGTTTTGATTTTACTCTTTTTGGTATAAAAAATTTTGCTAGCTTAGTAAAACGAATTGGAAAACTTGACTATGATCTGGAACAGATAATGCAAGAAGGAACACATAAGTAAGTTGCTTTGGTGCCAAGAAAATAAAAAAGCTATTATCAGGTCTCCTAACTACCCCAGTTTGTAAGGAAAAATAAAAGTTTTTATAAAATTAAAAAAAATAATTGCCTATATCCTTATTATGTTAACCTATTTTATTTTTCTATATTTCGTACATATATAAGTATTATTCATGGTTCCAAGCAATGAGTGTAATGTATTTTCTCCCAATAGTAATTGTTTATATTCATAATTATTCAGCTCTGCTGCTAAACACGTAGTTCCACTTCGTTTTTTTCTTCTTGCTACTGTAGTTATTACAATAAATACTGTATTTTTGAAGCACTTAAGCATTGTGTGTTTTTTAAATCGTGGGTCATGAGAGAATTTCATGACTGGAAATCAACATCTTAAAGTTTTTGCTACATATTAAGGTCAATGCTGTTTTGTAGAAGTTGTTTCACTTTTGTGTGAAACAAAATCAGGATCATGAGGTGAAATATATTTCTCACTGTGGATCTCAAAAAGGCTTATAAAACAATAGCGTAACCATTAACCATGCCTGTTTGGGAATCGGACTGTCTGGGTTGAGATCCTGGCCCCACCATAACTAGTATATGAATTTACATAGGTTCCTTAGTTTGTATGCAGATGTTTCTTGACCTGTAAAATGGTTTTAGTCCGTGATGTGGAGAATTTTATTTGTTATTCTTTAATGTTTTTATTTTTTATTCTCCTTGGTCTGGAGCTGCCACTTTTTAAATATAACTTTTCTTTATCTTTTTTTCCAAATCATTCCTAGGAGAGCAATTCCTGGTTCAAAAGATAGTCCTCTAGTCTCACTCTATTGTATGGGGAAATATAACGTGTATGGTGAGTGTGCCCCACATAGAACATAAGAGCAGGACATAAGATCTACCTCCTAGGGAGTTAGGTATAGGGAAAAGGGTATGGGTCTTGGGGCTGTCTGGCAAACTGAATTTGAATTACGGCTCATGCTAACTTGTCAGCATGGTGGTTGTGGGGGTAGGTTTTAAGCTCTCTGAATCTCAATTTATCTGTAAAATGAGAAAAATAATAGCTATATAATAGTTTTATGCACTAAATGAACTAGAAGAGTTCATAGTCCCATTGTGTTCCTCCATTACGTGTAGCAGATGCTGTTTTTAATGCAGAGATTCAACACGTTTTATTCAGTGGGCAAATAAGTTAATTGTTTTAGGGGGAGGTGCTGCAAATTAACCTTGAAATAAGGCAAATATTTTTAACTCGGGGAAAAAAGTGAACTTCATCAACACTGGACGGAATGTCATTTAAAAGAGTCTATAGTGAGTATGGAGGAATGTGATAGGTTACTGGGTTTTATTTCATTCTGTTGAATTGGGATTTGCATTTGTTTCATCAGTGGAATATGTTTGGCCCTTACAGGCATTTCTTCTTGATCTGCATTTTATTTCAGTGTATAAACTCCTTCCTGCCTCCTGGTCCCCTTACCTCCCTGACTCAGCTTTCTCCTCCTCATGCCCTCTGATACTCGCATTCTCACCTGTATAATAAAAATTATTACCCAGCAGTCACCACCAGTTATATCTGAGGCAAAATTCCCCCCGCTTTTCTCAGAGGTGTTAGCAATTTACCATCGATAATCTTGTTTCAAATTTTAAAATATGAAACATCAGAGGCCACATCAAGGCCTTATATCTTTTCCTTCTCACCCTCCCCAGAGGTAACAAAAGTCTGTGGCTATCGGGCTGTTGTATGACTTTATAATTTTACTATACATGTATATATACATAACCAATATAGAGTTTTATTTTGTGGGCTTTCATGATTTATATAAGCGGTGTTACGTGTGTCCTTATGCAACTTGCTGTACTCACTCACCATTATGTATTTGAGATTCAGCCATGTGGATATATGTAGACCTGATTCACTCATTTTAATTGTTCTTTTATGGGGGAAAAATAACTATCCATTCCTTAATGTCTGGACATTTAAGGTCTTTCCAGTTCTTTGAGATTTGCAGGCATTGTACAGTACTTCTTTAGGCACATGTGTGAGTTTCTCCAGCCAGAAACAAATGGAGCAATCAAGGACTATTGCCAAGCTGCTCTTGAGCTTGTGTCAAGTTACACTCCCATCAACATTTTATACAGTTTTGTTTTGTTTTTGTTTACCAATCCCTCCACCTTCACCCCCTGTGAACACTTGGCCTTTTCAGTATCTTTTCAGCCATTCTGGTACAGTGTGAAATGATAATTTATTACGGTATTAACTTATACCTGTTGCTTACTAGTAATGTTAAGTATCTGCCTATCTTTTGCTCTCACTCCTTTTTGAGTGTCAGATTTCATGTCTTAGACCTATTTCTATTGATTTGTAAGACATCTTTATATGTTCTACATGTTAATCCATGGTCTGCTCTATCTATCTAGTGCAAATACCTTCTCCCACATTTTCACTTCTTTTGGTCATACAGATCATTTGACCTAAATGTGTTACGATCATTAGTGTTTATAAGAGCTACATTTGTGTATAGTGCTTTAAAAAATTCCCCTAATCCTAAAATTGTAAATATGTTTTCTGCCTTTTTTCCCTAAGTGTTCAAAGTTTTGATCTTCACATTTTATGCTTTTAATCTGCTTTTGTGTATGATGTGAGGTATGGAAATAGTTTTTGTATTTTTCCTATATGGATAGCCTAGCACCAGTTTTTCATCATTTATACTTTCCACACTGATTTATGACACTCAGTATTTTGTAGCAATGTCCCATGTATAGATAAATTTATGGCTAGGACTGAATTGGTTTATTTGCTATCCATTTGCAAATACCATACTGTAATTCTTTTTTTCTTTTTGAGACGGAGTCTTGCTCTTGTCGCCCAGGCTGGAGTGCATTGGCACAATCTTGGCTCAGTGCAATCTCTGCCTCCTGGATTCAAGCGATTCTCCTGCCTCAGCCTCCTGAGTAGCTGGGATTACAGGTGCCCGCCACCACGTCCGGCTAATTTTTGTACTTTTAGTAGAGACGGGGTTTTGCCATGTTGGCCAGGGTGGTCTCAAACTCCTGACTTTAGGTAATCTGCCCGCCTCGGCCTCCTAAAGTGCTAGGATTACAGGCATGAGCCACCTCGCCCAGCCTATAATTCTTTAGCATCATATGCCTGTCTTCTTTTTCAATTCTTAAAGCCTTTTATTTTAGTCTTTTTTGCATTGGCTGAAAATGCAATATATTATTGAAAAGAAGCAGTTACAGCAGGCTCTAAGGATGTTTCTGATTCCTTATTCTTGATTTTAAAGGAAATAATTTTAAGTTTTGCCATAGAGTGTGATGTTTGCTGTTAAGAGTTTTTTTCCCCTATAAATACCTTTTATTGGGCTATTTAGTTACCCCTTCAGTCCTAGCTTGCTTAGAGATGTTCAGAAAAAAAACTATGAATGACTTTGGATGTATATATGCTCTTTATTTACCTGCTAATATGATTAAAATGTCTTATTTACTCTGTAAATTTGTTTTTTGGGGCATATAATTTGGTGTAAT